CTAATGTATATTTTTTAAATTTTTAATACAAATATTTAAATCTTTAATTCTTTTTTAGCCTTTTTTTTTTTTTAACGTTCTGTCTTTCACACTTCTCACACTTTGTTGTTGTTGTTTTTTAAAGAGACGGATGTCAAGCCGGGCTTGGGGGTTCACTCCTGTAATCCCAGCACTTTGGGAGGCTGAGGCAGGCAGATCACCTGAGGTCAAGGGTTTGAGACCAGCCTGGCCAACATGGAGAAACCTCGCCTCCACTAAAAATACAAATTAGCCAGGCGTGGTTGCGCATGCCTGTAATCCCAGCTACTCAGGAAGCTGAGGCAGGACAATCTCTTAAACCCGGGAGGCGGAGGTTGCAGTGAGCCGAGATCGCGCCACTGCACTCCAGCCTGGGCGACAGAGTGAGACTACGTCTCAAAAAAAAAAAAAAATCTCTGTGTTGCTGGTCTGGATCTGGATCTCCTGGACTCAAGCAATCTTGCCTCCCCGTCTCCGCCTCCCAAAGTGCTGGGATTACAGGCGTGAGCCACTGCGCCCCGCCTCTTTTAAGTTTCTTGTAAGCGAGATGTGTACAGTGAGGCCGCGAGGTCTCTGGTCTCCCGCTCTCTCTCTCTCTTTTTTTTTTTTTTTTTGAGACGGTGTCTACCTCTGTCACACAGGCTGGAGTGCAGTGGCGCGATCTCAGCTCACTGCGAGCTCCGCCTCCCGGGTTCACGCCATTCTCCTGCCTCAGCCTCCCGAGTAGCTGGGACTACAGGCGCCCGCCCGCCACAACGCCCGGCTAATTTTTTTGTGTATATATATATATTTTTTTTTAGTAGAGACGGGGATTCACCATGTTAGCCAGGATGGTCTAGATCTCCTGACCCCGTGATCCGCCCGCCTCGGCCTCCCAAAGTGCTGGGATTACAGGCGTGAGCCACCGCGCCGGGCCGGTCTCTGGTCTCTTTAAGGAACCCCCACACGGCATTCGTGTTCAGAACCCCCGGAGCAGGGTTGCCTGGCTGCATCAGTGACCGAGTTCGTTACTTTGTTGGAAGTGGAGAGTGGAGGGTCAGAAGGGAGTGGACCAGTTCAGGTCCCAGAGGGAATCCTCCCTCCCTCTGAGCCGTCTTTCTTCTCCTCCCTATTTCGCAGATATCCCGAGATTAGGTCCCCAGCTTCCAAAGAGAGGATCAGGTATGTTTAGAGATTGGCCAGAGAGGCAAGGTCTGATCCTGACTCCTCATTCTTGCTTCTGCAGAATGTCTCAGGATAATGACACATTGATGAGAGAGTGAGTAGGGAAACAGATGGGTAGGGGTGGAGGCACTGTCACCATGGGCCTGTGTCTCTCTCAGCATCCTGGGGCATGAGCTCGCTGCTATGAGGCTGCAGAAGCTGGAACAGCAGGTATTGTGCCCAGGAATCTCACCACTCCAACTGTCCCGGACACCCACCTCTCCCATCTCCCCAGCGGCGGCTGTTTGAAAAGAAGCAGCGACAGAAGCGCCAGGAGCTCCTCATGGTTCAGGCCAATCCTGACGCTTCCCCGTGGCTTTGGCGCTCTTGTCTGCGGGAGGAGCGCCTTTTAGGTGACAGAGGTGACCAAAGACCCCTGGGGGCGTTCGCCTGGCGTTTTCATGGGCTCGCTGAACCTTCTCCCAGGCCTTGGGAACCCTTTCCTCCGGAAGAAAGTGTCAGAGGCACATCTGCCCTCTGGCATCCACAGTGCCCTGGGCACCGTGAGCTGTGGTGGAGACGGCAGGGGCGAGCGCGGCCTCCCGACACCGCGGACAGAAGCAGGTATTTGCGAGTCCACCGACCTCCTAGACCCCGAAATCCAACTCTCCCCTCCTTCCTTCCTCAGTGTTCAGGAATCTCGGTCTCCAGTCCCCTTTCTTATCCTGGCTCCCAGACAATTCCGATGCAGAATTGGAGGAAGTCTCCGTGGAGAATGGTTCCGTCTCTCCCCCACCTTTTAAACAGTCTCCGAGAATCCGACGCAAGGGTTGGCAAGCCCACCAACGACCTGGTAATTTAGGGGACATTGGGGTGAAACCTGGGAATCTGATCTCTCTTGCTTTTCCCCACATTAGGGACCCGTGCAGAGGGTGAGAGTGACTCCCAGGATATGGGAGATGCACACAAGTCACCCAATATGGGACCAAACCCTGGAATGGATGGTGACTGTGTATATGAAAACTTGGCCTTCCAAAAGGTAGGAAAATGCACAATCACTCAGGATATTGGTCCCTCGACTTTAAATTTGGTGCCTGGGCTAGGAAGAAGACTTGGAAAAGAAGAGAGAGGCCTCTGAGTCTACAGGGACGAACTCCTCAGCAGCACACAACGAAGAGTTGTCCAAGGCCCTGAAAGGCGAGGGTGGCACGGACAGCGACCATATGAGGCACGAAGCCTCCTTGGCAATCCGCTCCCCCTGCCCTGGGCTGGAGGAGGACATGGAAGCCTACGTGCTGCGGCCAGCGCTCCCGGGCACCATGATGCAGTGCTACCTCACCCGTGACAAGCACGGCGTGGACAAGGGCTTGTTCCCCCTCTACTACCTCTACCTGGAGACCTCTGACAGCCTGCAGGTGCAGTAAGCCAGCCCAACAGCTTTGGGAGTCCATTCTAATGGACTGTTCCTCTCATCCATAGCGCTTCCTCCTGGCTGGGCGAAAGAGAAGAAGGAGCAAAACTTCTAATTACCTCATCTCCCTGGATCCTACACACCTATCTCGGGACGGGGACAATTTCGTGGGCAAAGTCAGGTGGGTAGAGCTCTGACATGTGGTGAGGAGCATTTTTATTCTATCCATTCCCTTCCTGGAGCAGATCCAATGTCTTCAGCACCAAGTTCACCATCTTTGACAATGGGGTGAATCCTGACCGGGAGCATTTAACCAGGAATACTGCCCGGATCAGACAGGAGCTGGGGGCTGTGTGTTATGTGAGTGTCCTGGGGATGAGAGAATGGGGTAGGAACCAGGCCAACTGGAATGTAATACCCCCAGGAGCCCAACGTCTTAGGATACCTGGGGCCTCGGAAAATGACTGTGATTCTCCCAGGAACCAACAGCCAGAACCAGCGAATCAATGTCCAGCCACTAAATGTGAGTCCCTGACATCAGGAATCTCTGGGTCAGAGAAAACCACAGCCCCTTCTTTACCTTCTAGGAACAGGAGTCGCTACTGAGTCGTTACCAACGTGGGGACAAACAAGGGTTGCTTTTGTTGCACAACAAAACCCCGTCGTGGGACAAGGAGAACGGTGTCTACACGCTCAATTTCCATGGTCGAGTCACTCGGGCTTCGGTGAAGAACTTCCAAATCGTGGATCCCAAACACCGTGAGCTCCTGGAAACCAGTTTAGCCGGGCCAGGCTAAGGCTTTGTTCCTGATTCACTTCTCAGAAGAACATCTGGTGCTCCAGTTCGGCCGAGTGGGCCCAGACACATTCACCATGGACTTCTGCTTTCCATTTAGCCCGCTCCAGGCCTTCAGCATCTGCTTGTCCAGTTTCAATTAGAAGCTGGCTGTTGAATAACTCAATAAAATACCATACCCTTGCCAGCTTCTGTGCCTCCTCATTTGGAGGAAGGGCC